CTATTTCCCAAAATATAAGTGCCAGGAAGGCAAGGATTTGTCTTTATTTTTGTTCACAGCTGTATTCCCACTACCTCAAATAGATTTTGGCATGCAGTAAATGCTCAAGAAATATTCATTAAACAAATGAATGGCCTTTAGGATGGCCATTTGCCAATAAGTTCATAAATTAGAAATTAAAATGGCCAGGTTAAAAAAAAAAAAAAAAACATTGTTTTTCTCCCCCCAAGTTAAATTAAAAGACCTTGTGACAATTAGTTCTGGCTCAACTAAAGTCTAACTGTGTGACTATAATCAATTTGCTTAACATTCTGCTCCTTCATTTCTCCATCTGGAAAATGGGCATAATAGTACCAGAAACATTCTTCAAAAGCTTTCAAGACTCTCAAAAGAGGCAACAACTATAAAAGCATTAGGTTCAAGATTCAATGCAGATGCTTAGCATTGTTTCATAAAATTAAATAAGGATCTCATTGTCCTTTAACTCACTAAGCTGGCAAAATTTCATTTTTCTGCTTCTGTTCTTATACATACTAAAGACTATACATTAAGCAACTTTCTGTATTTTCATTTCATCCAAAGTATTGTTGATATAAATTTTAATTAACCAATCATTTTCAAACAAAACTGTAATTTCTGACACTTTAAATTTGCCTTCAAAGTCACAAAGTTTTAAAGATAAAAATAGATATACTCAGAAAATCCAACCTGATATTTATTGAGACACGTGAAATGGCATTTTTCCAGGGTAATCATTCCTTCCCCCTCCCAATATGTCAATAACAAACCAGGGTTTTTGTGGTGGAAATTCCATTTATTCTCTTCTCATTTTCTCTTTCGAGCTAAATTCTATTGTAGAGTCTTCCCTTCCAACCTTTAAAAAGCGACCCTGTACCTTTAATAGTGGAGACCTGGTGAGAGGTTCTTTTCCAAACTTGTTCCCTGGCTTCCAAGTGACGAAACCAGCTGTAATTTGAGAGCAGAGAGATCCTCAGGATATCTTTAGCCAAAGGAAAAGCTCCGCATTCCCACCCAGTCCAGAAATTGAAATACTATCAGGGGGCAAGAGCCTTTCTCTCCAGCTACACACTCCATCTCCCGGGAGCAAGGGGAAACTCCGAGAGGAGGGCAACAGAGCCAGCATCTTGCCAGGGCCCCGGAGGAGGGGTTCCCCGCTACGCCTGTGCCGGAGGAGTTCCAGTCACCGAGCGAGGGGCGCAAGGGTGGGTGCATCCTGCGCTGCGGCGGGCGCGCTACCCAGACGCTGGTGTGCAGAGCCACATGAAGCCTGCTGGGGACTGGGGGCCAGGGAGCAGCAAGCCAGCTGGGACTGAGGCGGACGCTGTCTCAGGGAGACGCTGACTCGCAAAGACACTCCCTTCCTTGTGCCTGGGTAAAAAGTCTCCTCCTGGGGTCCCTGGCCATCCTGAATATCCAGAATGGTGTTTCTGAAGTTCTTCTGCATGAGTTTCTTCTGCCACCTGTGTCAAGGCTACTTCGATGGCCCCCTCTACCCAGAGATGTCCAATGGGACTCTGCACCACTACTTCGTGCCCGATGGGGACTATGAGGAGAACGATGACCCCGAGAAGTGCCAGCTGCTCTTCAGGGTGAGTGACCACAGGCGCTGCTCCCAGGGGGAGGGGAGCCAGGTTGGCAGCCTGCTGAGCCTCACCCTGCGGGAGGAGTTCACCGTGCTGGGCCGCCAGGTGGAGGATGCTGGGCGCGTGCTGGAGGGCATCAGCAAAAGCATCTCCTACGACCTAGACGGGGAAGAGAGCTATGGCAAGTACCTGCGGCGGGAGTCCCACCAGATCGGGGATGCCTACTCCAACTCGGACAAATCCCTCACTGAGCTGGAGAGCAAGTTCAAGCAGGGCCAGGAACAGGACAGCCGGCAGGAGAGCAGGCTCAACGAGGACTTTCTGGGAATGCTGGTCCACACCAGGTCCCTGCTGAAGGAGACACTGGACATCTCTGTGGGGCTCAGGGACAAATACGAGCTGCTGGCCCTCACCATTAGGAGCCATGGGACCCGACTAGGTCGGCTGAAAAATGATTATCTTAAAGTATAGGTGGAAGGATACAAATGCTAGAAAGAGGGAATCAAATCAGCCCCGTTTTGGAGGGTGGGGGACAGAAGATGGGGCTACATTTCCCCCATACCTACTATTTTTTTATATCCCGATTTGCACTTTGAGAATACATCTAAGGTCATCTTTCAAAAGAGAAAAATTGGACACTTGAGTGACTTTGTTTTTAGTTTTGTTTTTGTACATTATTTATGTGATTGTTATGGAATTGTCACCTGGAAAGAACAATTTTAAGCAATGTCATTTCTAGATGGGTTTCTAATTCTGCAGAGACACCCGTTTCAGCCACATCTAAAAGAGCACAGTTTATGTGGTGCGGAATTAAACTTCCCCATCCTGCAGATTATGTGGAAATACCCAAAGATAATAGTGCATAGCTCCTTTCAGCCTCTAGCCTTCACTCCTGGGCTCCAAAAGCTATCCCAGTTGCCTGTTTTTCAAATGAGGTTCAAGGTGCTGCTTTGCATGCCTGCCAACCCATGGAAGTTGTTTCTTACTTCTTTTCTCTCTTATTTATTAACCATGGTCTGAGAGTTGTTTTTGTTCTATGTAACAGTATTGCCACAAAACTATAGGCAAATCGTGTTTGCAGGGAGATTTCTGATGCCTCTGTGGGTGTGTGTAAGTTAAAGTGGCCACATTTAAGAAGGCCAAGCTTTGTAGTGGTTGCACAGTCACACTGATATGCTGATTTGCTCTTTCTCATTGTATGTCTATGCTTTGTCATCAGTGCTATAGTAAATTACAAAGAAATAGGTAGATTGTATGAACATACCCACAAATGCCTATGATTTAGGTTACCAATGTATTCTTTCTCATTTGGGGTTTTGCTTCTGTCTGTCTGTTTATTGGAAACTTGTACTTCAAGTAGGGGGAATCCTAATTCTAATAACTCCTTAGCTAAGTTTTATTATTCAGGCAATAAACATGTTTTCATGTAATACTGGCTTACTTTGTAATTTACATCTGTAACTTTCATATTTCTAAAAGGGGCCAATGCAAAAGGAGAGAGAAGGACTGGATTTAAGCCAGTTTACTTAGAGTATATGATAAAGAAGGCAGAGGAATAGCTACATATTTGGCAATTCTCCTCTCTGTAGTCACCCTGACATCCTCACAAGAAAACAAATCTAGCCATTGCCCAAACTTTAAATTTGATCTCTATAGGTCTGCTTAAAGACTCAAATTTTCTCCAGTTTCTCTCATAAATTCAATTGCAAAAGTTTCTGACAAGGCTCATACCCTGTACCCTTATGCAGAGCAAGCATTCCATCCTAAGTTATAAACTACAGTGATGTTTAATTTTGAAGCCAGGTCTACATTATTTAATTAATGGCTTCAAAAGGTGGAGATGCACTTTATTTAATGTCTTTCCCTAGCTAATTCTTACTCTCACCTTAAATATGCTTTCTTGTTGCATATATGCACAGATACACACACACACACACACGAAAATAAATAAATGTTCATATTCTTCTGTTCAACAGACATTTATTTTCTCCTCTCCCTTGAATAAGAAAATAAGTTTTCCATTCCTATGAACTGTCTAATATCTTTCTATTACAGAAGGGGAAACTGAGGCTGGGAAAGGCTAAATGACTTATCCTCCATCAGTTATAACAGCCCCTGGTCTTCTTAAATTTAAACACGGGACTTCCCGAACTAATTTTTTTAAGGATACTGAAAAATGAGAGAGAGTGGTCGAATGCCTGAAATTTTGCTTAACTTACTGTACTTAAAATCAATTATAACTTCTTTTTGTTACTCAGGGCCCCACTTTTTGTTGCTTTCTAGACTTGTGTGTAGAAAGAAGATTAATGATCACTTAAAGTAGTTTCCTTCTTTATTCTGAAAAAATGAGGAAAAAATAACAACAGTGGCAAATAAAATCATATTTGGTACTAAAATGTTTGTAGTTTGAAGTCACAATCATTCATGC